TCAGCCTCCCGAGTAGCTGGGACTACAGGCACCTGCCACCACGCCCAGCTAATTTTTTGTGTTTTTAGTAGAAACAGGGTTTCACCATGTTAGCCAGGATGGTCTTGATCTCCTGACCTCGTGATCCACCCACCTCCCAAAGTGCTGGGATTACAGGCATGAGCCACCACGCCTGGCCCCTTTTTTCACTTTCTTGATGGTATCATTTGAAAAACAAAGGTTTTTGTTGTTTTTGTTTTGTTTGTTTGTTTGTTTGTTTTTGAGACAGGGTCTCTCTTTGTCTCTGGGGCTGGAGTGCAGTGGTGCAATCTCACTGCAGCCCTCACCTCCCGGGCCCAGTGACCTCCCACCTCAGACCCCCAAGTATCTGGGACTGCAGGCACGTGCCACCACACCAGGCTAATTTTTGTATTTTTTTTGTAGAGATTGGGGTTTCACTATGTTGCCCAGGCTGGTCTCCAACTCCTGAGCCCAGGCAGTATGCCCACCTATGCCTACCAAAGCACTGGGATTACAGACATGAGCCAAAGTACATGAGCCAAAGTGTGCATGGCCAAAGTACAAAGTTTTTAATTTTGGCCAAGAAAAGTGGCACACGCCTGTAATCCCAGCACTTTTCAAGGCCAAGGAAGGCAGGAGTTTGAGGCCAGGAGTTTGAGACCAGCTTGTCCAACGTGGCAGAACCCTGTCTCTACTAAAAGTACCAAAATTAGCTGGGAGTGGTTGTTCACACCTGTAATCCCAGCTACTCGGGTGGCTGAGGCAGGAGAATCACTTGAAGCCAGGAGGTGGAGGTTGCAGTGAGCCGAGATCGCACCACTGTACCCCAGCCTGGGTGACAGAGCAAGACTTTGTCTCAAAAACAAACAAACAAAAATTGACCTGTCATAGATTTGGGTTCATTTCTGGCCTCTCAATTGATTTGCATTGATCCATATCCCAGTACCACATTGTTTTGATCACTGTAGCTTTGTAATAAGTTTTGAAACTGGAAAGTGTGAGTCTTCCAGCTTTATTCTAATTTTTCAAGGTTGTTTTGGCTATTTGGAGCACCTTGCAATTCCACAAGAATTTGGGGATTGGCTTTTTCATTTCTTTTAACAACAACAAAAAAAAAGCTTTTGGAATTTTGGATCTGTGTGGGGGATTGTGTTGGATCTGTAAGCTGATATTTCATCCAAGCAATATTAATTTTCTAATCCATGAACAGAGGATGTCTTTTCATTTGCTTATGTCTGATTTTTCTTAGCAGTGTTTTATATTTTCTAGTTTACAGTCCTTTCACCTCCCTGGTAAAGTTTCTTCCTAGATATGTTATTCTTTTTGATGCTGTTGTAAGTGGAATTTTTTGTTTGTTTGTTTCTGGATTGTCCATTGTGGTGTATGGAAACATAACTGATTGTGTGTTGATCTTGTATTGTGCAACTTTGCTGAATTTCTGTATTAGCTGTAGTAACCTTCGTTTATAATCTCTGGGATTTTCTATATATAGGACTATGTCATCTGTGGTTAGTGATAGTCTAACATCTTCCTTTCCAATTTGGATGCCTTTTTCTTCTCCTTAACTGATTGCCCTGCATAGGATTTCCAGTGCAGTGTTGAATGGCAGTGGTGAAGGGGCATCCTTGTTCTGCTCCTGATCTCGGGGAAAGCTTCCAGTCTTTTCTATTGAGCAAGTTCCTTGATACTCCTTGTGTTCCCAGTGGTTTTATCATGTGGATTTTGTCAATGCCTTTTCTGTATCAGTTAAGATGATCACGTGGTTTCTCTCCTTCAGTCTATCTGTCAGTGTGGTGTTTTACACTGGTTGGTCTCATGTTGAACCGGCCCTGAGCGTGTATTCCGGTTGTCACAGCAGCATCTGTGTGCTTTTGAAAAACAGAGGAACCTCCCTGTGGGCTTTCATATGATCCATGAAACCCACGTGAGCAATCTCATGCCTGCAGTTAAACACACACCAGAGCAGGCCAGGAGTCCTTGGCCCTCCAGCGGCATTTCCCAAAGGAGATGATACTGAAAGGTACAGAATTTAGACTGTTGTAGAGGTTAAGGAATAAAAGACATTCGTGGCGTGTACAGGTGGAGCTCCGTGGAAAGGTGACTGCAGCATCTGGTTTATGGTTTAAATGGCATAAGTGAAAAACAAACCTGTTGGTTTGCTGTAAATACTGACTGCAGTTAAATCCTATGGTCCCTCTGGAGAACAACTTCTCCCAGCCAGAGACGGGCAGGAGCTCATCTTGCACAAGTCGAAGCCAGATTTTGAGAATCGTGAATCATTTTAAGAAACAAGCGGACGAGCGGACTTGGCGTTAACATTTTAAAAATAACTCTCCCTCAAGAGCCTGTGCTGTGCTGCTGCGCTGGAACCTCCGGCTTCCTCTCACTGAACAGAATGGACGGCTTCGGGCCTGCGCAGAACTTCTCAGAGAATTGGTATTGGATTATCATAATTTTGAATTTGTTATATTCATATTTCTTTCATTTTACTGTGTTTCAGCTCTTCACCACCAGGAGTGTTCCTTGAGAAGGACTATGAGATTTACCGGGATTACAGTGCGGACGGCCAGCTTCTTCACTACAGGTAGAACCCATCTCTCAGGCGTGGCCGTTTGTCAGTCACCTGTGCCCGTCCACCCCCCACGCAGGACCTCCTCGCTGCGGTGGAACTCGGGCGCCAAAGAGCGCATGCTCATCAAGGTCGCTGATCGGGAGCCCAGCTTCCTCGCCGCCCAGGGCAATGGCTACGCCCCAGACGGCCCACCTGGGGTCCGCTCCCGCAGACCCTCCGGCAGCCAGCACTCACCCAGCCTGCAGACCTTCGCCCCGGAGGCTGACGGCACCATCTTCTTCCCAGAGAGGAGGCCGTCACCCTTCCTGAAGAGGGCCGAGCTCCCAGGGAGCAGCTCCCCGCTGCTGGCCCAGCCCCGAAAGCCCTCCGGGGACTCGCAGCCCTCCTCCCCGCGCTATGGCTATGAACCCCCGCTCTACGAGGAGCCCCCAGTGGAGTACCAGGCCCCCATCTACGATGAGCCCCCCATGGACGTGCAATTCGAGGCTGGCGGGGGCTACCAGGCCGGCTCTCCCCAGCGGTCGCCGGGCCGTAAGCCCCGGCCGTTCCTCCAGCCCAACAAGCAGGGCCCCCCCTCGCCCTGCCAGCAGCTGGTGCTCACCAAGCAGAAGTGTCCCGAGCGCTTCCTGAGCCTGGAGTACAGTCCCGCCGGCAAGGAGTACGTGCGGCAGCTGGTCTACGTGGAGCAGGCGGGCTCCAGCCCCAAGCTGCGCGCCGGCCCGCGGCACAAGTACGCGCCCAACCCCGGCGGTGGTTCGTACTCCTTGCAGCCCAGCCCCTGCCTGCTGAGGGACCAGCGCCTGGGCGTCAAGTCCGGAGACTACAGCACCATGGAGGGACCTGAGCTGCGGCACAGCCAGCCGCCCACGCCGCTGCCACAGGCCCAGGAGGATGCCATGTCCTGGTCCAGCCAGCAGGACACCCTGTCCTCCACAGGCTACTCCCCGGGCACGCGCAAGCGGAAGAGCAGAAAGCCCTCTTTGTGCCAAGCCACCAGCGCCACCCCCACTGAGGGCCCCGGGGACCTGCTTGTGGAGCAGCCCCTGGCCGAGGAACAGCCCCCGTGCGGGACCAGCCTCGCCCCCGTGAAGCGAGCGGAAGGTGAGGCCGAAGGGGCGCGGGGCGCGGCCGAGCCCTTCCTGGCGCAGGCTCGGCTGGCCTGGGAGGCGCAGCAGGCCCACTTCCACATGAAGCAGAGGAGCAGCTGGGACTCCCAGCAGGACGGCTCTGGCTACGAGAGCGACGGCGCCCTGCCACTGCCCATGCCCGGGCCGGTGGTGCGGGCCTTCAGCGAGGACGAGGCGCTGGCCCAGCAGGAGAACAGGCACTGGAGGAGGGGCACCTTCGAGAAGCTAGGCTTCCCCCAGATCCTGCTGGAGAAGAGCGTCTCCGTGCAGACCAACCTGGCCTCACCAGAGCCCTACCTCCACCCCTCACAGGTGAGGGCCCAATGGGCGCGGCTGAGCTTGAGCCCAACAGCCCAGCCGCATTTGTCCTTCTCAGTCTGAGGACCTCGCTGCCTGTGCCCAGTTCGAGAGCAGCCGGCAGAGCCGCAGCGGCGTTCCCAGCTCCAGCTGCGTCTTCCCCACTTTCACGCTGCGCAAGCCCTCCTCGGAGACGGACATCGAGAACTGGGCCTCCAAGCACTTCAACAAGCACACGCAGGGCCTCTTCCGGCGGAAGGTGTCCATCGCCAACATGCTGGCCTGGAGCAGCGAGTCCATCAAGAAGCCCATGATCGTGACAAGCGACCGGCACGTGAAGAAGGAGGCCTGCGAGCTCTTCAAGCTGATCCAGATGTACATGGGTGACCGGCGGGCCAAGGCCGACCCACTGCACGTGGCCCTGGAGGTGGCCACCAAGGGCTGGAGCGTGCAGGGCCTGCGGGACGAGCTCTACATCCAGCTGTGCCGGCAGACCACCGAGAACTTCCGCCTGGAGAGCCTGGCCCGCGGCTGGGAGCTCATGGCCATCTGCCTGGCCTTTTTCCCGCCCACCCCCAAGTTCCACTCCTACCTGGAAGGCTACATCTACCGGCACATGGACCCCGTCAATGACACTAAAGGTAAGGCCATGCACGGGCTTTGCCACCAGCTCCTGTCGTGCTGATGGTTGTCTTTGCTCCCCAGTGACACAGCACATAAAAGAGCTCCTGGAAAGAAACACTAAGAAGAAGTCCAAATTGAGAAAGAAACCCAAGCCTTATGTTGAAGAGCCGGATGGTAGGGCCTCTCCCCGCAGCCCCTGGGCGCGGCATCAGGCTGATCAGGCCCCTTTCCTTTCCAGGGGTGGCGATAAGCACGTATGCCAAGTACTGTTACCACAAGCTACAGAAGGCAGCCCTGACCGGGGCCAAGAAGGTACGGGTGCGCCTGGGGGGCCGGGGAGGGCAGCCAGACCAGGACGGAGCCTCTGTCTTCACAGGGGCTGAAGAAGCCCAACGTGGAGGAGATCCGGCATGCCAAGAACGCCGTGTTCAGCCCGTCCATGTTCGGCAGCGCACTGCAGGAGGTCATGGGCATGCAGAGAGAGCGCTACCCCGAGCGCCAGCTGCCCTGGGTGCAGACACGGCTCTCTGAGGAGGTGCTGGCGCTCAACGGTGACCAGACAGAGGGCATCTTCAGGTGCCACGGCAACCCCGGGCGCCGGGTGTGGGCTGTTGCCTGAGACCTGCCCTGTGCCCTGCAGGGTCCCTGGGGACATTGACGAGGTGAATGCCCTGAAGCTGCAGGTGGACCAGTGGAAGGTGCCCACAGGCCTGGAAGACCCCCACGTCCCTGGTGAGTCCCCCACACACGCTGCAGCAGAGCGGCAGGGCCGCTGAGCCCCGTGCTGTGTCCCCAGCGTCCCTGCTGAAGCTGTGGTACCGGGAGCTGGAGGAGCCCCTGATCCCGCACGAGTTCTACGAGCAGTGCATCGCGCACTACGACAGCCCCGAGGCGGCGGTGGCCGTGGTGCACGCGCTGCCCCGCATCAACCGCATGGTGCTGTGCTACCTCATCCGCTTCCTGCAGGTACTTCCCTCCCCGGGGGTCCCCGCTGCTTTCCCCTCCGCGCCCACCCTCGCTCCTCCACCAGGTCTTCGTGCAGCCGGCCAACGTCGCGGTCACCAAGATGGATGTCAGCAACCTGGCCATGGTGATGGCGCCCAACTGCTTGCGCTGCCAGTCCGACGACCCGCGCGTCATCTTCGAGAACACCCGCAAGGAGATGTCCTTCCTGCGGGTGCTCATCCAGCACCTGGACACCAGCTTCATGGAGGGTGTGCTGTAGCGGGGGCGCCCGGGGACAGGAGGGATGTCCTGCCGCCCCCAGCCAGGCCGAACTCCGCACTCGCTCTCCCGGCAGAGGGGCCAGAATCGCCCGGCCCAGCCCTGGAGCCCCCTCCACTCCCCCAGGCCCCTGGCCCCGGCGCTCCCCACGTCTTCTGCCTGGTCTGAGGGTGCAGCCAGGGCACAGCAGCGGCGGGGAGGGCGCCTCTGGCCCCCCACCTCACGGCCAGTTCCCGCGGGCACCGCCTCGCCCTCCGCTGGCCGCGGGTCAGCTCCGAGAAAGTGCCTTCTGTGTCCTGGAGCCGAGCGACGCTGCCTCCTTGGGGCCGGGCTGCCTCCCTGTGGCTCCTGCGCGCCCTGGCCTGGGCCTTGCCCAGCCGCCCCGGTCTCTCCTTCCCTTTCTCCTGTCCTCGTCCTGGCCTGCAGCTCTTCCCAGCCCCGAGAGAGCTTCCCGACCTGTCCCCGCCTCCTCTCCCTCCCTCGGCCCGTGGTCCCCAGCTGGTGACTGCTCAGGAGTTTGGGGGCTCCAGGACAGTGGGCCCGGGGCCTGGCAGGCTCTCGGTGGGTGGGGTGGGGGCCCCCAAACCAAAGTCCTCTGGGGTAGGGAGCAGGGCTGGGCAGGCATTCTGGGGGCAGGGTGGGGGAGGGGCGAGAGTATTTTTTTCTTCGTGTAACTGTAAATCCAGAATCTATCCTGCATCGCAGCCCACCGTGTATAGAGATATAAATAGAGGGAAAGATATAAGAACTAAATTTGCTAATGACATAGTTTTAACCTAAATGCTATTTATCTCTGAGCCGTCCCCGTCCTCCGTGCAGAGCAAGTTGAGGTCATTCCTTCTTTTCTTCTCCGATCTTTTTTCTTGGCTTCTGACCAAAAACCAAGCTCTACCCCATCCCCATCCCAGACCTGCAGGAGACGAGCGAGCGGGAAGGCGCCGGGCCCGGGACTGTCCGTTCTCGGGGCCAGAGCTGCTGGGGGACCGAGTTTGTACATTTTCCATTTTGGAATTTTGAGTTCCAATTGTTGTAAAACTTAATTTCTCCCCAGTTTTTATATATATATTTTTTAGAGTTCCGTTTTTATTTATTAAAAACAAAAGCCCCAGCCCTGCCGAGGCCTGGGCGGCGTCCTCAGTCGGGTGGTCCCGGGGCCTTTGCGGTCCCGCCCGGCTGAGACGCTCGCCCCGACGCATGGACCCGAGAGGCGACGACACGAGTGAATAAAGTGCACATGGACCCTGCGCGTCCTCCCGTTCCTTGTGGGCGCGGCCGG